ACCATGTGGCACACACTTTCACTTAAAGCATTTACTAGACCTCGCTAGCCAGATTTCCCATCCCTGAGACACCTGGAATGTTCCTGAGGACTTAGTGACTACTGCCTAAAGCTCCACCCAAGTCAATTTTATGTTTACAGGCAACCGGAGCATCCAATCACCTTTCTCTAAGAGAGTACAAAGATCAGCTCGCGAGAAAGTTCAGACGTCTCATTTCGTTTCTATTACACGGGGCCTTCGCCCAACCAGACGGAGTCTTGCTCTGCTGCCCAGGCTGGAGTGCAGTAGCGCGATCTCGGCTCATTGCAACCTTCGCTCCCCGGGTTTAAGCAATTCTCCTGCCTCAGCCACTGGAGTAGCTAGGATTACAGGCGCACGCCACCACGCCAAGCTAATTTTTTGTATTCTTAATAGAGACGGGGGTTTCACCATGTTGGCCAGGCTGGTCTCGAACTCCTGACCTCATCATTTGCCCGCCTCGGCCTCCCAAAGCGCTGGGATTACAGGCGTGAGCCACCGTGCCCAGCCTCGCCGGGGCCTTTTAAGTGACGTTAAAAATTGTACATAAAATATGTTTTAGGATAATACTTGTTTTTCTTTGACCAAAGGCTTGGCTTCAGAGAATGTTTAGCCAGAAATAGAGGGGCGTTAAATCCCCTTTTTTCTAATTTCCAATCTGAGGAGGAAAATAACGTAGTAAAGGGACGCAAGAGCAACCTTGCTTCTTCCACAACAAGGCCCAGGCGCCGCCTTGCAACCCGGAAATGCAGGGTGCAGTGCGGGGGGTAAGGGACCGGCCAACTATGTTGACCCGACTCAGAGAAACCCCGCCCTTGCCGCCACCGCCCACCCATAACGTCCTCCTCGACCCTCCCTCGACCATCCCTCGCCCCGCGGCCCTCACCGAAAAGGGGAGGGCGGTGGAAGAGAGAGGAGTCAAGGGAGCGCACGCGAAGCCCCGCCCCTGCCGTGACGTCTGGAGACGCGACGCGTCGCCTCGCAATGCAAATCGGGAAAAGGGGGTGAGCTGGGCTGGCTTCCGTCCTGGTAGCCAAGGCTAATTCTCCCTCGAGTTCTTGGGAGATGGGCATTTGGCGAGAAGGCTGGCGTTAGTGAAGCGCGCCCGGCGTCACGGTGAGTGCGGGTCTTGGGCCCTAGCACCTGTTCTCTGGGAAGTCGTCCGCTGTGAACGATGAACGCCTTTCCTTCCACCAGCTGCTGGTTACCCCGGAGACAAGCTCTGTCCGCGGAGAGGAGTGGGACAACTCCTAAAGGTAGAATCAGCTTGTGGAGAGGAAAGGCCCAAAAAATTAGTATAATTATTTGTATTTGTTTCAGGAAAGAAGCACTTGTAAGGAAATATAGCATCCATTGTGAAAGTGGAAAAGTAAAGATAATTCATCATGCCTGCTGTGGCTTCAGTTCCTAAAGAACTCTACCTCAGTTCTTCACTAAAAGACCTTAATAAGAAGACAGAAGTTAAACCAGAGAAAATAAGCACTAAGAGGTATGATGTATCCTTCGCTAGTTTGATTGAATGCTTTAATTATTATTTTTTCTCTAATTTTAAGTTATGTGCACAGTGCCCTGAAGATCTTTAAGACAGCAGAAGAATGCAGATTAGATCGTGATGAGGAAAGGGCCTATGTACTATATATGAAATACGTGACTGTTTATAATCTTATCAAAAAAAGACCTGATTTCAAGCAACAGCAGGTACCTTTTATTTTTGCATTGTTATTTCCTAAAACAATATGGGATGGTTTTCCTATAATTTTAGGATTATTTCCATTCAATACTTGGACCTGGAAACATCAAAAAAGCTGTCGAAGAAGCTGAAAGACTCTCTGAAAGCCTTAAATTAAGGTACAGATATTATGAAATATTTAAAATAATGTAAAAGACAATCTTGACTTATTTTTTCAACTAGATATGAAGAAGCTGAAGTCCGGAAAAAACTTGAGGAAAAAGACAGGCAGGAGGAAGCACAGCGGCTACAACAAAAAAGGCAGGAAACAGGAAGAGAGGATGGTGGCACATTGGCTAAAGGCTCTTTGGAGAATGTTTTGGATTCCAAAGACAAAACCCAAAAGGTATTTCAAATTTAATGTGTGAGTTAAAAGACAGTTGAAACTTTTTTTTTTTCCTATGCAATAGAGCAATGGTGAAAAGAATGAAAAATGTGAGACCAAAGAGAAAGGTAAGTGTGTACAGAAGGAGGAAGTTGTTTTATTGTCACTTACACTGTCTCTCTCAATTCCAAGGAGCAATCACAGCAAAGGAACTATACACAATGATGACGGATAAAAACATCAGCTTGATTATAATGGATGCTCGAAGAATGCAGGATTATCAGGATTCCTGTATTTTACATTCTCTCAGTGTTCCTGAAGAAGCCATCAGTCCAGGGTGGGTTATTGTGTAGTAAAGTAGTAAACTGTTTTGCCCCAATTTAAATATTAATACATTTCAGAGTCACTGCTAGTTGGATTGAAGCACACCTGCCAGATGATTCTAAAGACACATGGAAGAAGAGGGGGAATGTGGAGTATGTGGTACTTCTTGACTGGTTTAGTTCTGCCAAAGATTTACAGATTGGAACAACTCTCCGGAGTCTGAAAGATGCACTTTTCAAGGTTTGCAAGTTTCATTGTTAGTTTATTGTAATCCCTATTTAAAATATGATTTCCTTATTTATAGTGGGAAAGTAAAACTGTCCTGCGCAATGAGCCTTTGGTTTTAGAGGGAGGCTATGAAAACTGGCTCCTTTGTTATCCCCAGTATACAACAAATGCTAAGGTCACTCCACCCCCACGACGCCAGAATGAAGAGGTGTCTATCTCATGTATGTATGTGAAAATTTTTGTTTAAAATTGCTCTAAAAAACATTTTTATTTTTGGAATTTTAGTGGATTTTACTTATCCCTCATTGGAAGAATCAATTCCTTCTAAACCTGCTGCCCAGACGCCACCTGCATCTATAGAAGTAGATGAAAATATAGAATTGATAAGTGGTCAAAATGAGAGAATGGGACCACTGAATATATCAACTCCAGTTGAACCAGTTGCTGCTTCTAAATCTGATGTTTCACCCATAATTCAGCCAGTGCCTAGTATAAAGAATGTTCCACAGGTATGTTCTTGATTTTAACATTATTCTCGCTTAAAAATGTTTTGCTCTGGTTTTGTTGCTCTAGATTGATCGTACTAAAAAACCAGCAGTCAAATTGCCTGAAGAGCATAGAATAAAATCTGAAAGTACAAACCATGAGCAACAATCTCCTCAGAGTGGAAAAGTTATTCCTGATCGTTCCACCAAGCCAGTAGTTTTTTCTCCAACTCTCATGTTAACAGATGAAGAAAAGGCTCGTATTCATGCAGAAACTGCTCTTCTAATGGAAAAAAACAAACAAGAAAAAGAACTTCGGGAAAGGCAGCAAGAGGAACAGAAAGAGAAACTGAGGAAGGAAGAACAAGAACAAAAAGCCAAAAAGAAACAAGAAGCTGAAGAAAATGAAATTACAGAGAAGCAACAAAAAGCAAAAGAAGAAATGGAGAAGAAAGAAAGTGAACAGGCCAAGAAAGAAGATAAAGAAACCTCAGCAAAGAGGGGCAAAGAAATAACAGGAGTAAAAAGACAAAGTAAAAGTGAACATGAAACTTCTGATGCCAAGAAATCTGTAGAAGATAGGGGGAAAAGGTGTCCAACCCCAGAAATACAGAAAAAGTCAACAGGAGATGTGCCCCATACATCTGTGACAGGGGATTCAGGTTCAGGCAAGGTAAGCAGAAACAGTACAAATTGCCAACGAAGCTTTCACTTCTGTAATTTTAATAATTTTACAGCCATTTAAGATTAAAGGACAACCAGAAAGTGGAATTCTAAGGACAGGAACTTTTAGAGAGGATACAGACGATACCGAAAGAAATAAAGTAAGTAGTTTATTGCAGGAAAAAACTGGAAATTTTTTAATTTTTTTTATTTTATTTTAATTAGGCTCAACGAGAACCTTTGACAAGAGCACGAAGTGAAGAAATGGGGAGGATCGTACCAGGACTGCCTTCAGGCTGGGCCAAGGTAAAAGTCAGAATTAGCAGTAAAATAGCCACTGACCTGTTTTTTTTTTTCTTTTCCATCTAAGTTTCTTGACCCAATCACTGGAACCTTTCGTTATTATCATTCACCCACCAACACTGTTCATATGTACCCACCGGAAATGGCTCCTTCATCTGCACCTCCTTCCACCCCTCCAACTCATAAAGCCAAGCCACAGATTCCTGCTGAGCGGGATAGGGAACCTTCCAAACTGAAGCGCTCCTACTCCTCCCCAGATATAACCCAGGCTATTCAAGAGGAAGAGAAGAGGAAGCCAACAGTAACTCCAACAGTTAATCGGGAAAACAAGTATGTTTATCTTAACTCCTAGAACTAAAATATTAAGACATCTTGTATCCTTTTTCTTCCTCAGGCCAACATGTTATCCTAAAGCTGAGATCTCAAGGCTTTCTGCTTCTCAGATTCGGAACCTCAATCCTGTTTTTGGAGGTTCTGGACCAGCTCTTACTGGACTTCGTAACTTAGGAAATACTTGTTATATGAACTCAATATTGCAGTGCCTATGTAACGCTCCACATTTGGCTGATTATTTCAACCGAAACTGTTATCAGGATGATATTAACAGGTAAATACATGTCATACTTTTTGCATTATAATATTGTCTTTTGTAACAACTTTTATTTGCACAGGTCAAATTTGTTGGGGCATAAAGGTGAAGTGGCAGAAGAATTTGGTATAATCATGAAAGCCCTGTGGACAGGACAGTATAGATATATCAGTCCAAAGGACTTTAAAATCACCATTGGGAAGATCAATGACCAGTTTGCAGGATACAGTCAGCAAGATTCACAAGAATTGCTTCTGTTCCTAATGGATGGTCTCCATGAAGATCTAAATAAAGTAAGAAATTTGATTTTTCTAAGTTGCAGAGATTAATATAGAGCTTAAATCATTTTATTTCCAGGCTGATAATCGGAAGAGATATAAAGAAGAAAATAATGATCATCTCGATGACTTTAAAGCTGCAGAACATGCCTGGCAGAAACACAAGCAGCTCAATGAGTCTATTATTGTTGCACTTTTTCAGGGTCAATTCAAATCTACAGTACAGTGCCTCACATGTCACAAAAAGTCTAGGACATTTGAGGCCTTCATGTATTTGTCTCTACCACTAGCATCCACAAGTAAATGTACATTACAGGTAAGTTTAAGAAGTAGAGAGAAAATGATTTAACGAGTATCTGCTACTTGTTTTTTTCTGCCAGGATTGCCTTAGATTATTTTCCAAAGAAGAAAAACTCACAGATAACAACAGATTTTACTGCAGTCATTGCAGAGCTCGACGGGATTCTCTAAAAAAGATAGAAATCTGGAAGTTACCACCTGTGCTTTTAGTGCATCTGAAACGGTAAAGGGGAAAGTTTGTCCTCCTGTTCAGTGTGTCAGTGTAATTGTAATGTTTTGTTCTGCAGTTTTTCCTACGATGGCAGGTGGAAACAAAAATTACAGACATCTGTGGACTTCCCGTTAGAAAATCTTGACTTGTCACAGTATGTTATTGGTCCAAAGAACAATTTGAAGAAATATAATTTGTTTTCTGTTTCAGTAAGTATCTCTTTGAACTGAAGACTTTTTGTATTGATTTTTTTTTCTATCTTGTTTGGCACAGAATCACTACGGTGGGCTGGATGGAGGCCACTACACAGCCTATTGTAAAAATGCAGCAAGACAACGGTGGTTTAAGTTTGATGATCATGAAGTTTCTGATATCTCCGTTTCTTCTGTGAAATCTTCAGCAGCTTATATCCTCTTTTATACTTCATTGGGACCACGAGTAACTGATGTAGCCACATAAGGAGACATAGGTTATAAACTAGTTATCTTTTAAAAGGCTCAGCAACACAACTCTTGAAATGCTTATCAGGATAATGGTAGCTATAGCTGGCCATTTAGAGGAATTCTAGGACAGTGGGAGCTGTGTTACTAGCACTATATAATTCCGGTCAGTGCTGACAAATAACATTTAACAAGTATTGCAGTAATCATCACTTACAGGTACCATTTATTTCAAAACAACTTTTTTAGTCTGCTCCAAAGTTAAAATAATTAACTAGCTAAGCATTATTATTCGACTGGTCTAAAAACTATTGTTATCTTTTTTTTTTCCTTTTCACTGTTATGGCCTTTTCACATTTCTAAATCCCATCTTGATATACTATGAATACTCTAGAATGATGTAAAGCAGATAGGAATGTATGTGTACATATTTATTGCATACTTGCACATCAAATCGATGTACATAGTTTAACACGTGGTCCTTTTGTGAAACCTAGAACTCAGAGGATTGCTTTTTTTCTTTCAGCCTATTTTGAGTTAACTTCAGTGCTTTCTTAGGGAAATGACAGGGCAAAGCAATTTTTCTGTTGGCTTTGGGCTGTATTTGTGCACTAAATCTTTATTCTAAAAAAAAAAATGGAAACTTTAATTTTTTTAAAACGAGAATTTCATTTACAGCTACATTAAAATCTTAATGAGAAAAATAATTTATAACCCTGTGGGTGTTCTGTCTTTAATATTGTATTATCAAATATAGGACAGTAAAACCATAGATTTTATATACACACGTGCTATATAATAACACCCAGAGTCATTCTTTCAAGACTAGTATTCTCACATATTGAGAATATTCATTCTAAATATTAAAGTAAAAATGCCGGGAGTCAGGCATGATTGCAAAGTGAACTGCATTATAAACTACATCTTTACAGAGTGATGTATTAAGAGGGTTAAAGGAGCTTATAATTTATTTAACCGAGGGACTCAGTTGCTATATATATAGTCAGTAAAACACTCCATATAAAAATAAGATTCTAAAAGTGCTTCAGAAAGAGACCACCATTAGCAGGCTCTCAGGGAGAAGATGAAAGGATGGGGTTCAAATTGTGAAGCTGACAACTTTTCATGTTTTACAATTAGTCTAAGAGACCACTTCTTGGCTAAATTATTATATCAAATATATTCAAATCATATTCTTAAACTCATCGAGCCATTTGAACAAAAATTATTTTTGTTTAGCTTCATGAGTATCTTTGGAAAATAATTTGTTGAATATATATGATTATGAGATATTTTCTGATAAACACTGAATTTTGAAACCTGAACTCACTATATAATTGCAGTGTTTTGAAGGCCTGCATCCATTAGCATTGCATTATATTCACACTGCCTTTTTTAGTGAACCAAGACCCATCTTCTGGACGACAGATTTATCTTAAGATGAAAGGTTGTATAACATGCCCACAAGGCATAAAAATGTTAATGATGCAAGTAAGTTCTAAGAGTTTAATGACCAAGCAAAACTCTACCACCAGATGCTGACTGCTTGTTTTGCAGTGTTCAGGAAACACCATTTTCCTGGCTCTTAACGCTTTTGTATTGGTATGGAAAAGGGCTGGCAGCTATAGAACAGGAGATCCATAGCATTTTGAACAGAAGTATCTGGAATCTCACTGACTCGTGTGTTATCAAAGCTATATCAGGCCTGGGTGACTGAATTCTTGCAGAAAGCAGTGTAGTGGCCACCATCCAAATCACCAAAATGGTTCTATGGGAGAAAGGAATGTCAAACTTAGTATTCACATATGAACACTAACTACTGGAACAGAAATGATAGGGCCAAGAGATGCTTTTTAAATTGTCCCTTATTCTAAATTAAAAGGAAGTGATAATTTTGTTGTTAAATCATGCATATAGCCTGACTGCTATATTGCTTCTCATTTCATTGTAACTACTTATATGTTGTGCCCATTGACTATCATCTGTGAATAAAGAAAGACAATATTTAGCAGCATCTGATTAATGTTTATCAGTGAACATTTAGTTAGCACTTAATATACATCAACTATTAAGCATTAAAGGAAATTTTACAATAAGAAGATAATTCAGGCCGGGCACAGTGGCTCACACCTGTAATCCCAACACTCTGGGAGGCTGAGGCAGGTGGATTGCTTGAGTCCAGGAGTTCAAGACCAGCCTGGGCAAAATAGCGAGACTCCATATCTTTTAAAGGAAAAAAAAAAAAAAAAAAAAGATGAGCTAGGCATAGTGGTGCACACCTGTAGTCCCAGCTACTTGGGAAGTTGGGGTGGGAGGATCTCTCGAGCCTGAGAGGTCGAGGCTGCAATGAGCCGTGATTGTACCACTGCACTCCAGCCTGGGTGACAGAGTGAGACCCTGTCTTAAAATTGTAAGTTCATTTACGTAAGATGGCTTCTTTTTTTTTTTTTTAAAGTTAGGATAAGCCACAGAAGAGACATTTAACATTAGAATAAGGATCTTAACTGCATATTGCTACAGCACAAATTGAGGGGGCTATGTAGCAACAACCCCTCAATCCCCCATAGGGTACAAAAAATAATGTATCTCATTTTCCTTTTTCCATGTCTTTCCTAACCCAGTATTGTTTGGAACAAAGGCATTAGAGAGGTGTACTTCCAAGGAGGTGTTATGGTGTATGATAAGGGTCAGCAAACCACGGCCCGTGGGTCAACTCCAGGCTGTTTTTGTAAGACCCATGCATTAGCAACGGGTTTTAAATTTTTATATGGTTGGGGAAAAGATCCAAGTAATAATAGTATTGTTATATGTGAAAATTTTATGAAATTCAAATGTCAATGTCCTTAAAGTTTTATGGGAACACAGTCATGCTCATTTGTTTACACTTTTCAGTGGCTGCTTTAATGATACAACAGTAAAACTGAATAGTTGCAGCCAATACCATATGGCTTATGAGGCCTAAAATATTTACTGTTTGGCCTTTAACAGAATAAGTTTGCTGACCTCTGCTGTAGAGGAAGAAAATTGATTATTTGTTAACTTATTTTTAATTTTTTGAGATGGAGTCTCTCTCTGTTGCCCAGGCTGGAATGCAGTGGCACGATCTCGGCTCACTGCAACCTCCGCCTCCCAGGTTCAAGCAATTCTTCTGCCTCAGCCTTCCAAGTAGCTGGGAGACTACAGGTGCCTGCCACCATGCCCAGCTAATTTTTTGTATTTTTAGTAGAGATGGGGTTTCACTGTGTTAGCCAGGATGGTCTCGATCTCGACCTCGGGATCCTCCCACTTCGGCCTCCCAAAGTTATTTATTTTTATTTGAGACAGAGTCTTGCTCTGTTGCCCAGGCTGGAGTGCAGTGACGTGATCTCAGCTCACCACAACCTCTGCTTCCTGGGTTAAAGCTCTTCTCCTGCCTCAGCCTCCCAAGTAACTGGGATTACAGGCACGCACCACCACACCCAGCTAATTTTTTGTATTTTTAGTAGAGATGGGGTTTCGCCGTGTTGGCCAGGCTGGTCTTGAACTCCTGACCTCAAGTGATCCACCTGCCTCCACCTCCCAAAGTGCTGGGATTACAGGCGTGAGCCACTGCACCCAGCCTATTTATTTTTAGAAGCAGTTTCTTGCTATGTTGCCCAGGCTGTACATGAATTCCTAGGCACAAGCAGTCCTCTCACTTCAGGCCCCCAAATAGCTGGGACTACAGGCATACACCACCATGTCCAGAATGAAAATGGATCTGACTAGTTAATTCCAACGTGAATTCGGGTGTAATAGTACATTGTGACCTTAGCGAAATTATTTGACCTTTCTGAGCTTTAATTTCTCATCTATTAACATGGCTTGTTTTGTATAGCTGTTATCAAATATCTCATGTATTGAGGGCTAGTACACAGGAGTTATTTATTCAATATTCCCTTCAACCTTCGTCTTCCCCACCTCTCTCCTTACAGGTAATAGAAATATCTGAAATTCACATTTAAAAGATCAAGGTTCCGCCAGGCCTGGTGGCTCACGCCTGTAATCCCAGCACTTTGGGAGGCTGAGGCAGGCGGATCACTTGAGGTCAGGAGTTTGAGACTAGCCTGGCCAACATGGTGAAAATCCATCTCTTCTAAAAATATAAAAATTAGCTGGGCATGGTGGCGCATGCCGGTAATCCCAGCTACTTGGGAGGCTGAGGCAGAATCATTTGAACCTGGGAGATGGAGGTTGCAGTGAGCTGAGATCATGCCATTGCATTCCAGCCTGGGCGGAGCCCTAAACAGGAAATTTAACAACAGTATGGTGTGTGGTTTATGCTTTGTGACTGCCTGGGCGTAAAGACAGTCCCTAGTTTCTGTAACCAGTATGCTCGGGTTTTAAAGGTCACGCAAGGACACTCGAGGTAAAGTCTTAGGCCCCCCTACAAGGTGAGAAGTTGGATTGAGATCCACATACAAAGCCAGGACCTTTAAAGACATTCACCCTCAATGGAAGGATTAAAAAACAAAATCCACCCTCTAGTGCTTGTGTTAGCTTGGACTCATGGTACAGAGAATAAAAGTCATTCCTGGGAATTTGTCACCATAGACCTACCTTTTCACCAGTTTGGGATTCAAATTTATACTACCTGTGTGGTCTGCGAATCCTGTGAACTTAATATGAAAAGTATTTCTAGGGCAGTTGCCAGAAGGAAACAGAATTTCTAGATTGTTGCATGTTAACTCAGACCTAACAGGATATCCACATATGAAACCCCAATGAAGTTGAGATCACAATTCAAAATAATAGAACATGCAAGGAAACAATTTATCATAAGAGTCAGAAGGCAATAAGATTTAAACCCCCAAGGACTTTAGATAATAGAATTATTAAGCAGAGGCTACAAATAAAGTATATTTAAATATATTTAGAAGAAGGAAACAAACTTTAGAAACTAAATAGAATTTTCAGAAATGAGAAATACAACATAGTTGGCCGTCCATATTTACGGGCTCTGCATCTTCAGAATCAACTAATGTGATGGGAAAGATTTGAAAAAATAATACAACAATAAAAATATACATATTTTAAAATACAGTGTAACAACTATTTACATAGTATTTATATTGTATTAGATATTATAAGTAATCCAGAGATGACTTAAAGTATATGGGAGGATGTGCATAGGTTACATGCAAATACTACTCCAGGCCTGGCATGGTGGCTCACACGTGTAATCCCAACGTTTTTGGGGGATGGAGGTGGGCAGACTGCTTGAGCCCAGGAGTTGTAGACCAGCCTGGGCAACATGGCAAAACCCTGTCTACACAAAATACAAAAATTGACCAGGCATAGTGGCACGTGCCTATAGTCCCAGCTACTTGGTAGGTTGAGGTGGGAGAATCACCTGAGCCCAGGAGGTCGAGGCTACAGTGAGCTGTGACTGAGCCACTGCTCTCCAGCCTGGCAACAGAATGAGACCTTGTCTCAAAAAACAAAAACAAAAAACACCAGAAAAGACACCATTTTATATAGGGCCCTTGAGCATCTGTGGATTTTGATAGTCAAAGGGATCCTGGAACCAACTCCCTGCAGATACTGAGGTACAACTGTACTGGAAATTAACTTAATGAAGATATTAGGACACAGAAAATGAATAAACCGGACTGGGCGCGGTGGCTCATGCCTGTAATCCTAGCACTTTGGGAGGCTGAGGCGGGTGGACCATGAGGTCAGGAGTTCAAGACCAACCTGGTACACATGGTGAAACCCTGTCTCTATTAAAAAAAACAAAAAAAATTAGCTGGGCCTGGTGGCGTGCACCTGTAATCCCAGCTACTTGAGAGGCTGAAGCAGGAGAATCGCTTGAACCCGGGAGGTGGAGGTTGCAGTGAGCCAAGATCGTGCCATTGCACTCCAGTGTGGGTGACAGAGTGAGACTCCATCTCAAAAAAAAAAAAAAAAGAATAAACTATAAAATGAAGTTGGGGAAATTAGCAAGAATGGAGTAGTGATGGAGAATACGTGTTAAGAGGCATGAAAAATTGAATGAGAATATTCAGCGTATGTCCTGTAGAAGTTCTAGGAGGAGAGAATCGAGTAGGGGAGCAAGGCAATATTAAAAGTGATAATGGCTGAAAATGATTAATGAGACATGAATCTTCACATTTAGGAAATGCAGCGAGCCAGGGATAAATAAAAATAATACTGCAGAACAACAGAGACAAAGAGAAAAAGCTTAAAAGCAACCAGAAAGAAAAAGAGAGTTTACCCACAAGAATCTAACCTGCTGGTAGAAGTTCTCCATAGCAGCCATAGAAATCAGAGACAATACAGTAGCTTCAAAATAATAGAGAAAAATAACTGTCAATCTGGAATTTGATTTCTAGTTATCATCCAAGAATGAAAGTGAATTAAAGACTTCTCAAAGACTGAGAGACTTCAGGATAACAGACCCTCACTGAAAAGCCTACTGAAATATATGCCACATGAATTTTAAAAACTCAATGAAGGAAGAAGTGATACATAATAGACAGTGATTAACAAAAAAGACTGATGAAGATCCGGGCAAATATAACCCAATATGAACAGTAGAAAACCATGATAATGTCTCCTTTGGAGGCATATTAAAAAATTAAAAACCGGCTGGGCATGGTGGTTCACACCTGTAATCCCAGCACTTTGGAAGGCCAAGGCAGGAGGATCGTTTGAGCCCAGGAGTTTGAGACCAGCCTGGGCAACATAGTGAGACCTGGTCTCTAAAAAAAATAAAAAAGTTGGCCATGCACAGTAGCATGCCTGTAGTCCCAGCTACTTGGCAGGCAGAGGCAGGAGGATCCCTTAAGCCCAGAGTTCAAAACTGTAGTGAGCTATGATTCATTGCACTAGTGCACTCCAGTCTGGGCAACAGAGTGAGACCCTGTCTCAAAAACAAAAGATGCTGAAAACAGTAGTTCAGTGATCAGAATTACAGTGTTCTAAGAGCTTTCCATTTCTTTGGGAGCAGAGTATAAAGATCTTGATTAACTTTAGGCTTTAAGTATGAAAGCTGTCGTTTTTTAGCATAATTACTAAAGAATCAAAATGTGTAACTTCCAAAGTTGTAGAGGGAAAATAAAGAAAGCTTTATCAGTTTAGTAGCAGCAAGAACAACAGGGGAAAACAACACAGCAGAGGTCCCCAACCCCCCCAGGCTGCCTGTCCCTGACCTGTTCAGGACCTGGCTGCACAGCAGGAAGCGAGCGGCAAACCTACCCTGAGCACCGCCTCCTGTCAGATCAGCTGCTGCATTAGATTCTCACAGCAGCACAAACTCTATTGTGAACTGCGCATGTGAGGGATCTAGGTTGCGTGCTCCTTATGAGAATCTACTGCCTGATTTTCTGAGGTGGAACAGTTTAATCCCAAAACCATGCCCGCCCCGGCCCCCATCCATGGGAAAAAAACCGCATCAGTGGAAAAATTGTCTTCCACAAAAATCAGTCCCTGGTGCCAACAAGGTTGGGGACTGCCGAATTAGAAAAATAAGGCTAACATAAACACAAAAGAAGATGACGACAAGTAAATCCGAATTTATTACTAGTTGAAATATATGGGATGTAGTAAATTTACCAAATATTTACTGGATTTTAAATATCCAGTTCTAGCCAGGCGCGATGGCTCACGTCTATAATCTCAGCACTTGGGGAGGCCGAGGGGGGCGGATCACGAGGTCAGGAGATCAAGACTATCCTGGCCAACACGGTGAAACCTCATCTCTACAAAAATACAAAAAATTAGCCGGGCATGGTGGCAGGCGCCTATAGTCCCAGCTACTCCGGAGGCTGAGGCAGGAGAATGGCATGAACCCAGGAGGTGAAGCTTGCAGTGAGCCGAGATCGTGCCACTGCATTCCAGCCTGGGCGACAGAGCGAGACTTCATCTCAAAAAAAAAAAAAAAAAAAAAAAAAAAAAAAAATCCAGTTTTAGGCCAAGTGTGGTGGCTCATGCCTGTAATCCCAACACTTTGGGAGGCCAAGGCAGGCGGATCACCTGAGATCAGGAGTTCCAGACCACCCTGGCCAACATGGCAAAACCCGGTCTCTACTAAAAATACAAAAATTAGCTGGGTCTGGTGGCACATGCCAGTAATCCCAACTACTTGGGAAGCTGAGGCAGGAGAGTTGCTTGAACCTGGGAGGTGGAGGTTGCAGTGAGCCAAGATCATGCCACTGCACTCCAGCCTGGGGCACAGAGTGAGACTCTGTCTCTAAAACAAAACAACAACAACAACAAATCCAGTTCTATGCACTATATAACATTTAGAACTCAGAAAAGGTGTATTTCCCTTGAGCATCATGTTGGTGCTTAAAATGTTTCAGATTTTGGAGCATTTTGGATTTTCAGATTAGGGATGCTCAACTTGTCGTAGGTAGATATGACCAAGAGAAAGCTGAAGTAGCTATACATCAGCTAAAATGGTCCCTAAGATAGAATGCATTGTAAATGAGTCACTTTATAATGAAAAAAGGTTTAAATCACCCAAATTGTATAATTTGAAACTGCTACCTACCTAACAAAACAGACTTGTTAAAAACAAATGACAGAACTATAGGGAAGTTTTGACAAGTCTACCATCATAATGGAAGATTTCAACTATTGATCAAGCAGACAAAAATATTAGTATAGATACAGCTTTTACAATATATACTTAGATGAGTATCTGACTCCTGAAATAGAAGTGCACTGTCTCAACAAATGTAAAAGAGTTAGTTTAGGCCAGGCACGGTGGCTCATGCCTGTAATCCCAGCACTTTGGGAGGCCAAGGCAGGCGAATCACGAGGTCAGGAGTTCGAGACCAGCCTGGCCAACATGGAGAAACCCCGTCTCTACTAAAAATACAAAAAATTAGCTGGGCATGGTGTCGGCTGCCTGTAATCCCAGCTACTGAGGAGGCTGAAGCAGGAAAATCGCTTGAAACTGGGCGGCGGAGGTTGCAGTGAGCCGAGATGGTGCCAGTGCACTCTAGCCCGGGCGACAGTGCAAGACTCTGTCTCAAAAAAAAAAAAAAAAAAAAAAAAAGATTAGTTTAATTTAGACCCTAGTCTTTGAACACAATACAATTAGCAGTCAATACAAAATGATACCCCCACAAAAAATCAATACTTTTGGAAATTAAAAAAACACTTCTAAGTAACTTTATAAATAAATTATAAAAGTAAAACACTTAGAAGTAAATAGTAATGAAAATACTATATCAAAACATGGGATGCACTGATGTCTGAGAATGTCTTAAAAATAATACGATGCCAAGAAGAGAGTGGGTCAGTATTAAGATGAATTGATCATTTATTTTATATTCAAATATCTTGCTTCAGCAAGCTAGTTGATGGATGCATGGCGGTTTGTTATGCTGTCCAATTTTGTATATGTTTGAAATATTCTATAATAAAAAAAGGCAGAGAAAGTGGGAGATAGACATTTGTAGTTTTAAATACTTATATCTTAAAGGATAGACTGAGTGTTAATACACTGGACACTCAGTTTAAAACATTAAAACATAACAGAATAAACCCTAAAAGAGTAGAGGGAAGAGATAACACTGTAAGAGGAATAACCCATAAAGCAGAAAACAAAGATGTAATACAGAAGATTTAAAAAAAGGTAAAAGTTGGTGTTTTAAGACAAAATAATTTGGATGTTAGCCTGCCACAGTGGTTCATGCCTATAATCCCTGCACTTTGGGAGGCCAAGGCAGATGGATCGCCTGAGTCCAGGAGTTTGAAACCAGCTTGGGCAACATGGCAAAACCCCGTCTCTATAAAAAAAAAAAGAGTACAGGCCAGGCGCGGTGGCTCACGCCTGTAATCCCAGCACTTTGGGAGGCCGAGGCGGGCGGATCACGAGGTCAGGAGATTGAGACCATCCTGGCTAACACGGTGAAACCCCATCTCTATTAAAAATACAAAAAATTACCTGGGCACGGTGGCGGGCGCCTGTAGTCCCAGCTACTTGGGAGGCTGAGGCAGGAGAATGGCGTGAACCCGGGGTCGGAGCTTGCAGTGAGCCAAGATCGCGCCACTGTGCTCCAGCCTGGGCGACAGAGCGAGACTCCGTCACAAAAAAAAAAAAAAAAAAAAAAAAAAAAATTACAAAATTAGCTGGACATGGTGTTGTGCCTGTAGTTCCATCTACTTGGGAGGCTGAGGTGGGAGGATGGCTCGAGCCTGGGAGGCAGAGGTTGCAGTGAGCCAAGATCACACCACTGCACTCCAGCCTGGGAGACAGAGTGAGACCCTCTCTCAAAAATAGTAACTTGGACGTCAATAGTAAGATTTAGAGAATAAGAGACAAGGCGGCCGGGCGCGGTGGCTCATGTAATCCCAGCACTTTGGAAGGCTGAGGCAGGCGGATCACCAGGTCAGGAAATTGAGACTATCCTGGCTAACACGGTGAAACACCGTCTCTACTAAAAATACAAAAAATTAGCCGGGCATGGTGGCGGGCGCCTGTAGTCCCAAGCTACTCAGGAGGCTGAGACAGGAGAATGACTTGAACCCGGGAGGCGGAGCTTGCCGTGAGCTGAGATCGTGCCATTGCACTCCAGCCTGGGCGACAGAGCGAGACTGCGTCTCAAAAAATAAAATAAAATAAAATAAAATAAAAAAGAGACAAGTCAACGATAAAATTAAAAATGAAAAAACATGTAATAGCTACAGATCCTGAATAAATTTATTGTTAATACCCTAAAAACTTTATGCCAGCCAACTGAGACCTTAGATGAAATAGACAAATATCTGGAGAATAAGTTACCAAAATGACTGAAGAGAAATACATGGCTCACACCTATATTTTTTACAGAAATTGACAAGGGCCAGGAATAATCGAAATACTACTGAAAAATAAGAATAAAGTTGTGATGGTAATGACTTAGGGAATAATGATGGTTCTTGCTCTGCCAGATATCAATGTTTATTTCAAAGCTATAGCTATAATTAATATTCATAAGCTAAATTAAGAATTAATTCAATATTAATTTAATAAATTTAATATTTTATAGCTATAATTAATACAGTACGGAATTAGCCCAAATGTGAACAAATTGACCAACAGACACACACAGCATAGGAAAACCAGCATTATATGTTACTGAGGAAAAGAAGAGGCTGAGACATTTGGTTATTCATATGCAGAAAAATGAAATTGAATCCCTAATTTATACTACATTTTTGTCAGAAGTGCAAAACAATTTAAATGTTTGGAAGATATGTAGGTAAATATCTTTGTAATTCCAGGGTTGGAAAGGATTTCTTAAATGAGACACAGAAAAGGACTAACTAGAAAAGATTGATGTTCCAACCAAATTAAAACTTGATTGTCAGCAATTACAATAAGATACAACAACCAAATGCAGTTTGTGAATTTTGGATGGATTCTGGTCTTTGAAAAAAAATGCTACTAAAAAAAAAAACCTTGTGACAATTGATATTTGAATATGAATCTATGAATATGAGTGATGGAATTTTAAATTTTCTTACATATAATTCTGCTATTGTGGGTATGTAGAAGAATGTGGTTAAGGGATTATTTTGATCTATGAAGTGTCACGATACAAGATTTAAATCAGCAAAAAGTTAGATATACGTGTGTATAGATGTGCACATATATATGTATAGAGAGTGAAAGTAATAAAAGTGTATACACTGCTAAATGTTAATAACTGAATCTAGCTGAAATGTACACCAATGTACACCAATGTTTTGTTTTTTGGTTTTTTTTTTAGAGATGGAGTCTCGCTCTGTCTCCCAGGCTGGAGTGCAGTGGCGCTATCTCGGCTCACTGCAAGCTCCGCCTCCTGGGTTCACGCCATTCTCCTGCCTCAGCCTCCTGAGTAGCTGGGACTACAGGCGCCCGCCACCATGCCCGGCTAATTTTTTTTGTATTTTTAGTAGAGACGGGGTTTCACCGTGTTAGCCAGGATGGTCTCGATCTCCTGACCTCGTGATCCGCCTGCCTTGGCCTCCCAAAGTGCTGGGATTACAGGCGTCAGCCACCGTGCCCGGCCGATGTACACCAATGTTCTCTGTACAATTCTTTCAGATTTTCTGAATGTTTGCAAAGTTTTATTTTAAAAACTGGAGAGAGAGCACTTGAAAAGATGCTCAACATCATTAGTCATTAGGAAAATGCAACTCAAAACCATGACATACCAGTTCATACCTACTTTGTATGGGATAGAATAAAAAATGAGAGGCAGTAACAAGTTCGGTTGAGGATGTGGGGAAACTGGAACCTTAGTTCCAGTTGCTGGTGGGAACGTAAAATGCTGCTGCCACTTTGGAAAACAATTTGGCAGTTCCTCAAAAAATTAACCAGAGTTACCATATGACCCAGAAATTTCACACTTAGGTATATACCCAACAGAAATGAAAACATGTTTACAGAAAATCCTGTACATAAATGTTCATAGCAGCATTACTGATGACAGCCAAAAGTGGAAACAAGCCAAATGTCCATCACTGGATGGATTAAGGAAATGTGGTATATCCTATACAATGGAATATTATTTGGCAATAAAAAGGAATGAAGTACAGATACATGCTATGACATGAATGAAACTTGAAAACATTATGCTGAATAAAAGAAAATAAAAACAGAAGGTCATATATTCTATGATTCTGTTTATTAAAATACCCAGAATAGGCCAGGCACTGTGGCTCACGCCTGTAATCCCAGCACCTGGGGGAGCCGAGGCAGGTGGATCACTTGACGTCTGGAGTTTGAGACCAGCCTGGGCAATATAGCAAAACCCCATCTCAACCAAAATACACAAAAATTATTGGGGCATGGTGGTGCACACCTGTGGTCCCAGCTACTCGAGGGAGGGAGGAGGGAAGATCACTTGAGCCAGGGAGGTTGAGGCTGCAGTGAGCTGAGATTGCACCATTGCACTCCAGCCTGAGCAAGAGTGAGATATTGTCTCAAAAAATAAAATAAATAAAATTTTAAAAATACGCAGAATAGGCACATCTATAGAAATATATAAAGTAGAGGCCAGGAGAAGTGGTTCATGCCTGTAATCCGAGCACTTTGGGAGGCCAAGGTGGGTGCGCCACTTGAGGTCAGGAGTTCAAGACCAGCCTGGTCAACATGGTGAAACCCCACCTCTACTAAAAATACAAAAATACACCTGTAGTCCCAGCTACTCGGGAGGCTGAGTTACGAGAATCCCTTGAACCTGGGAGGCGGAAGTTGCAGTGAGCTGAAATCATGCCACTGCACTCCAGCCTGGGCAACAGAGCAAGACTCTGTTAAAAAAAAAAAAAATAGCGAGAGATCGAGAGAGAGTGCACGTGAGAAGACTAGTAGTTGCTATGGACTGGGGGAGAAGGAACGGGTTACAGGGTTTCTTTTGGGGATAACGAAAATGTTCTAAAACTGGACTGTGGTGATAACTGCACAACTCTGTGAATGTACTAAAAACTACTGAACTGGCCAGGCACAGTGGCTCACACCTGTAATCCCAGCACTTTGGGAGGCCCTGAGATGGGCAGATCACTTGAGGTCAGGAGTTCCAGACCAGTCTGGCCAACATGGTGAAACCACATCTCTACTAAAAATATTTTTAAAAATTAGCCAGGCATGGTGGTGCACCTGTAATCCCAGCTACTTGGGAGGCTGGGGCATGAGAATCATTTGAAACCAGGGGGTGGAGGTTGCAGTGAGCCGAGATCACACCACCGCACTCCAGCCTGGGCGACAGAGCCAGACTCTGTCTCAAAAACAAACAAAACAAAAACAACAAAAAACACAACTGAACACATTTAAGGTGAATTCTGTGGTATGTGAACTATCTCTAAGAACTTCTTTTTATTTAAGTTGGGAAACAAAAAGATCATGTACAACAAACCAAAAACAAAAAAGTTATTTCTAACCCATGTAACATATAACAAGGATCTAGAACATGTAAATGACTCTTTCCAATCAATAAGAAGAAAAATAACCCAGTTTGTAAAAAATGTGCAAAAGACAAATATTTCATACAATAGGAAAAACTAAAATGAGATAATTTTGTATCCATTAGATGGCAAAAATTAAGAAGTCTGATGATCCTGGTAGGGGTATGTATTGGTATAATCACTTGTAGAAAGTTAAATATGCACATACTTTATGATCTAAGTGACCTCACTCCTAAGTATATACATGAGAGAAACTCTTATGCACATATATATGCAGGAATGTCTGCATAATGTTGTTCATGCCAGCAAAAATTTGGAAACAATGAAATATCAATAGGAAAATGGATAATTTATGATATATTCACACAATATACATCATAGGCTAGTGAAATTATAACCACATGCAACAATATGGATATATCTTTAAAATATTTAATGAAAAAGTATGCTTGGCGCGGTAGCTCACACCTGTAATCCCAGCACTTTGGGAGGATGAGGGAGGTGGATCACCTGAGGTCATGAGTTCGAGACAAGAGCGAAACTGTCTAAAAAAAAAAAAAAAAAAAAGAGTGAAGAATCAAGCCACAGAAGGTAATTTAAAAATGTACACTCAAGATTTAAAAAGAACTACAATTCCATAAGAAAAAGGCAGGCCACAGAATAGGAAAAAGAATAAAAGACTTGTTTAGGCATTTCACAAAAGAAAGTATACAAATTTAAGTAGTTATTTAAACCACAATGCCATTCTACTATATGGGCAACCAGAAGGGCCAAAACAAAACGAACAAAAGACTACCAAGTGTTAACAAGGATTTAAGGCAACTGAAACTTCCAGTCATTGCTGGTGGGGGTATGAATTGGTACAGTCGCTTTGGAAAGCTACTGAGCAGTATGTACTAAAGCCAGACATATGCGTATTTCTGAACCAGGAGTTTCACTCCTAGGTATGTACTCAAAAGAACTGTGTACACTATGTTCACCAAAAAACAAGAATGTTTATAGCAACCCTCTTTGCATTAGTCAAAAGCTAGTAATTACCCAAAAGTTCCTGAATGGTAGAATGAATTACTAAATTGTAGTATTTTCATACAATGGAATACTATACAGCAATGAGAATGAATAAATTACAATATAAACAACAATATGGATGAACATTACATAATTTTGAATGAAAGGAGCCAGACACAAAAAAAGGATATACTGTACAATTCCATTTATACGAAGCATAAAATCAGGCAAAAATCTATAAATCTGTCCTGCCAGAAGTCAGTGGTTTTCCAGACTCGAAGGCAGGTACAAGCACAGTTAGGGTGCTGGTAACATTCTGTTTAAACTCTGTTCTGCTGGTTACATGGGTATGTTCACTTGAAAATCCATCAAGTTTTATCCTCATGGTTTGTGTACTTTTCTGTATATATGTTTCACTTCAATAAAGTTTATTTTTGGTCAAGGGCAGTGTCTCATACCTGTATTCCCAGCACT